ACTCGCCTGCCCTCTCTCCGCCCAGGCGAATTACTATTCTGATCTCTGTCACATAAACTGGCTTTTACCTGATCTTGACCTTCAGGTAAATGGAATTATACAAAAAGCAACTTTTGTTCCTGGCTTCTTTTACTCAACTTTATGTCTGTTAGAGTCATGTGTAGTAATAGTTCAGTTTTCACTACACTGTAGTATTCCATTGTATGACCATACCACAATTTATCCATTCTTCTGTTGATGAGCATTTGATTTATTTCTGGTTTTGGGCTATTATGACTACTGTAAGCATTTTTACAGTGTATTTTTAGTGGACATAAATGATTATTATGAATCACACCCAATCAGTCTAAGACCACCAGGGGCAAATGTGTAGTCCAACAAAGTCAGGTTTACTGACTCCCTGCAGTGAGAGAGAACACACACCAGAGGAACCAAACCATTCAAGATTTCATCAAACAAGGGAAAAGAAATACAGGATTTTGGAAAGAGTAGAGTTCAGGTGAATTTTAAATGATGACTTAATGCAAAGTAGGGATGTATCTGAAAGGGTGAACATCAGGTCTCCGCTGTTAAAGTAAACCCGGGAGTATGTTTCCTTGGAAACTTTTTGAAGTGTTGTGTTCAGAAATGCCTTTATTTGAAGCTCTGCATCTGGACTGGAAATTGAGTCTGTTTCTCTGTGTCAGTGATTTAGTCCAGGCAAGAATAGGATGATTCATTCTAAATGTGATTTCATGTAGCAATGTTTCTGGCAGTCAGTGATTTTAGAGAGAGAGACATTTCTCAGTTAGAAAGCAGAATAACTCAGAGGGGGTCATTATATGAAACTTTACATGTACAAAGTATCCTTGGGAGAAACATTGTTTCTTGTTGACTTTGCATTTGGATTTGTGTCTGTCCTTTCAGCTTTATGAATGGCAAGACAGATTTCCTACTTTCTCAGTCTGATTCAGATATGACTGTATTAGCTAAATTACCTAATTTTTTTTCTTTTTTTTTTTTTGGTTTGTCATCTGAAGAGTGTATTGGTGGTTGAGTCGTTACCTAGGAAACCAGCTGATTACAAGGAATTGGCACCAAGGGAAGGTAGGAGGTATTCACGAAGAGTATAAGCCTAACAGTTAGTTTAATTGTATAGTTTTAGCTGACTCACAAGTAAATTTCAGCCAGGTGTTAGACTCATTCTCCAGACTGACTAAGGCTGCAAAGGGCAATAGTAAGAATAGGGACTCTACAGGTATCATCATAAAGAAGTAACAAGCATCTGTCAACAGTCCAAAACCTCCAGCTAGCAAAAAGTGGGGGGAAATGTGACTAAGAAATAAAGTACTGTTGTTGCAGGTTAAAGTAAAACAACCAGTGGCTCCAGTTATCTTTCCATGGGTCTTGGGCAGACTTTTCATGTAGTTATCAGTTTGGTCCAACTGACTTGGGTGGAAGCCCTCTTCTTTTTGTAGTCATCTGCTTCAGAAGGATTCCTTGTCACCTCTTTTTGAGGTGTCCTGCTGGGACAGTCTTCCAGCAATTTAAGATTGGCGTATGTCTCTATGTTTGAGAGACATGAATACAGGGATCAACACCCTATTTTACTGTTGCATTAGTTATTAACAGCACCTGGCAAAATTCTATTTATTGAGTTTAGAGGGCAGTTTTCCAGAAGACAGTCTCTGAATTTTAATATAAAGGTTGTTTCAGAGGAAATGCTTCCTGGACCTGTTTGAATGGAAAACTGTGTGTACTCTGAGTTACAGTTAATAACTGGAAATGTAATAAACATAGTAACTTGAGATGATGGCAGTATTCCCAGATGTATAGGATGCCCAGATTTTGGTTCATAGAGTTAATGAGCTCCAGGGGAACTGCCGTCACTTGTCATTCAGGCAAAAGAGAAAAACAACAACAAAAAACCCTTTAGGCTAAGGAAGTCTCAGGATTTCTGAAAGTTTAACCAACTTCAGTTTGAGATTTCTATTTGTCCTTTTTATCTTACCTGAAGGCTAAGAGTGATAAAGGCAATAGAGATTTTGAGTGAGAGGTACAGATGCTCCCCGATTTATGATGGGGTTACATCCTAATAAACCCATTTAAGTTGAAAATATCATAAGTCAAAAAAACATTTAATATACCTAACCTACCAAACATCATAACTTAGCCCAGCCAGCTTAAACACGCTCAGAATACTTAATGTTAGGGTAGCTGACTGGGAGCTGCGGCTTGCTGTCGCTGTCCAGCATCTCAAGAGAGTATCATACCGTATATCCCTAGACTGGGAAAAGATCAAAATTCAAAGTACAGTTTCTACTGAATGCATATCACTTTTGTACCACGAGAAAGTCAGAAAACTTGTAAGTCAAGCCTTTGTCAGTTAGGAAGCATCTATATTGTCTTACAAATCTCTTTAGTAACAGTTCTAGGGAGGTAAGTGTTTCTGTCTCCAGAGAAGTAATCACAGATTTCCCAAGTAGGAAGCGCAAACTCAAGACACGTTTTGTTTTTTTTTAACCATTGGTATAGTTGAGGCTTTTCGACAAGCTATATTCATCCTAAAAATAGACTATAATTACCAAATAAAAGCCTATATTGACAGAATAACTATTTTTGAAAAAAAAAACCTGTAACATATCTGTAAGTTCTTCTACATGAGTATTTTTTAAAGCTGCCAATTATAACCCAATTCATGACATCAACTCAGTTTTTAAAAAAAGATATGAGGTACTGCAGTATGAAACTTTTGTGGGTTTTGTTTTGTTTTTAAGCAATTTGTGATGTGTCTGCATTTTTTCTTTGTATTCTATCTTGGGCTGATTGAGCCTCTTAGATCTGTAGGTTAATATTTTTCATCAAATTTGGAAAATGCTTGGCCACTATTTATTCAAAATTTCTGCCCCAGTCTCTCTCCTCTGCTTCTGGGACTCCAGTTATATACGTAAGAACACTGAATGTTGTCTACAGGTCGTGGAGGCTTTGTACTCCCACTACACTCTTCTTCATGTATCCACACGTAAGTTTTTTTTTTTCTTCACTGTACTTCAGGAGTTTGTACATACCTGTTATATATTTTGCAGTTGACAAATTACAATTTGAACCTCCTCTGAGAAAAGAAACAGAAGCACGAGATGAAATGGTAAGAATTCATTTTTAAAGCATTATTTTCACTAACATTTTAAACTATATTTTTATCTTTACAGGGATTGTCATCAGACCCAAATTTCATGTTACAGTGGAATCCTTTTGTTGATGGTGCAAATACTGGCAAGTAAGTTGTTTTCTAATTTAATAACTATATTTATCATCTAAATTGCATTTCTTCTTTGTATTAGATCAACCTCAAAACGTGCAATACCACCTCCCCTACCTCCTAAGGTGAGCTACTTAATGATTTTGAACACTAAATCGTTAAAGTACTTTTTTGTCTTTGTACCACTAGCCAAGGATAAGCAGTTACCCTGAAGACAACTTTCCGGATGAAGAAAAAGCATCAACCATAAAACATTGTCCTGATTCAGAAAGCAGAGCTCCCCAAATTCTCAGAAGACAGAGTAGCCCAAGTTGTGGGCCTGTGGCAGAGACTTCTTCTATTGGTATGGCTAGCATTATTAGCAGCCATGGGGTAGGTCATTCAACTTTTAACATGATTCTCTTTAGGAAATGGTGATGGTATTTCAAAACTGATGAGTGAAAATACAGAAGGATCAGCACAAGCACCACAGTTACCACGAAAAAAGGACAAACGAGACTTCCCTGTAGGTATAACAGGCATTTAGCAATTAGTTGTTCTTACACTAGTAAATTTTATTTTTCCCATAGAAACCAGCCATCAATGGCCTTCCACCCACCCCAAAAGTTCTGGTAAGGAATATTTTTATGTGAACTATTTGCCGAATAAGTTAACATTTCTTTCTTTATAAATAAGATGGGAGCATGCTTTTCAAAAGTTTTTGATGGCTGTCCTTTGAAAATTAATTGTGCAACATCCTGGATACATCCTGATACAAAAGGTAAAATGTTTGAATTTTATATACATCTCCAATAAATTCTGGTGATTTATCTCAACTATTTTAGATCAGTACATTATTTTTGGAACTGAAGATGGTATTTACACACTGAATCTCAATGAGCTACATGAGGCAACGATGGAACAGGTAATTAGGCATTTTAATTCAAGAAATTAATTTGAGAGAATCTTAATTATCTTCTTTTTCTTAGTTATTTCCACGGAAGTGTACTTGGCTGTATGTTATCAATAATACTTTAATGTCATTATCAGGTATGTATGTGATGATGAAAAATAAACCATAGGCTTTTTGAACATTACTGGACTCTCGTTTTAGAAGGTAATTACGTTTTCTTTTTCTCGAAAATTGTATCTCAAAAAGGTAACATGTTTTTCTTTTATAGGAAAAACCTTTCAGCTCTACTCTCACAATCTTATAGCTTTGTTTGAACATGCCAAAAAACCAGGATTAGCTGCCCATATTCAAACTCACAGGTTTCCAGACCGAATACTACCAAGGTACAAAATATCATTTTGATTCTACTGAATGATAGAGTGCATTTATATCGTCTTACGTTTTCAGAAAATTCGCTTTAACAACAAAGATTCCTGATACAAAAGGCTGCCACAAATGTTGCATAGGTGAGTAAATGGTATTTCTCAAACTGAATGGTTCTGGGTTTTTTGTTTGTTTATTTCTTTCCAGTCAGAAACCCTTACACGGGACATAAATACCTCTGTGGAGCTTTACAGTCTGGAATTGTTTTACTTCAGTGGTATGAGCCAATGCAGAAATTCATGTTGATAAAGGTATATATTATTTTGTTCACATTTTTTTCCTTAATTATGGCTCTATTGTTTATTTTTTTTGCAGCACTTTGATTTTCCTTTGCCAAGTCCTTTGAATGTTTTTGAAATGCTGGTGATACCTGAACAGGAATACCCTATGGTCTGTGTAGCTATTAGCAAAGGCACTGAATCGAATCAGGTAGTTCAGTTTGAGACAATCAATTTGAACTCTGCATCTTCATGGTTTACAGAAATTGGTGCAGGTAAGTATTTTTTACCTTATGTTAGAATATTGTATAATTGTAACCTTGTTTTTTACTTCCTAAGGCAGCCAGCAGTTAGATTCCATTCATGTAACACAGTTGGAGAGAGATACCGTTTTAGTGTGTTTAGACAGTAAGTACTATTTTTAATTTTATTTTGAGTATTGTCCAGTCTTGACTTGTTTTTTTTTTTTAAGAATTTGTGAAAATTGTAAATCTACAAGGAAAATTAAAATCAAGTAAGAAACTGGCCTCTGAGTTAAGTTTTGATTTTCGCATTGAATCTGTAGGTAAGTTTCCTTTTTTTCATAAATCAGTTTGCTATTAGTTTCACTTCTCCCTTATCATTTTTAGTATGCCTTCAAGACAGTGTGTTGGCTTTCTGGAAACATGGGATGCAGGGTAAAAGCTTCAAGTCAGATGAGGTAAGCCTTCTCAGATTACCTCCACTGACTCCAGATGTTACTGATAGGTATTTTTCTTTCCTAGGTTACCCAGGAGATTTCAGATGAAACAAGAGTTTTCCGCTTATTAGGATCAGACAGGTAATAGTTTGGTTGTATTAATTTAATTACCACTCTTAAGCCCTTTGTTTTGGTTTAATTACAGGGTTGTCGTTTTGGAAAGTAGGCCAACAGAAAATCCTACTGCACACAGCAATCTCTACATCTTGGCTGGACATGAAAATAGTTACTAAGCAACAGAAACTGATCTCAAATGACAGGAAAATGAATATACTCCATTGAAAGGAAAAATAAGGAAATTCAATACAAACTGCACTATGATTTGCTTTAACTATTATGGGTTATATTGCAAATGATCTGTACTTTAGGGTAGAATTCAATATTTTCTGCAGCTGGAAACAGCTAGTCTATCTCTTGCCACTGTGTGGTGGTTATATCAAGTTTGCTTAATAAAAGCTATGAGACAAATAGTCCTCTAGTTCCAGGAAACACAGTCTTTTTTTAAAAAAAACAATGTTTGTAACAAGGGTGCCATGGTATTTTTAGATAACTCGTGATTATCTTAAGAGAGGTAAATTTAGTGATCATTTTATATCATGTCTTATTCCTTCTTAATGAACATAATTTGTTAAATTCTCAAGCAAGGTTTTCACTTTTATATTGGCCATTCTGTATGTTTTTGTAAAACAGAATATTTAATCCTTATTTATTAATCTCTTGCTGGAGTGGTGTAATGTATCTAACTTTTAGCAAAGGAGGGTTGCAGAGCAGCTTAAATTTTTTTTATAATGTATAAGAATTTTGTTTATCTTTTAAGAGTAGTAAAGTACTTTGAGTGTTTGGGGGTTCAACACACACATGCAATTTTGCTTAACAAAAGTATTTTATAATACAGTTTCATACAGAATTACCTTAAAAGGGAGTCTTATGTTTTCAACTACAGATAGTTGTAAGGGATCATACAGAAGATATTGATGATAGTTGAAATATTCTTAGAAGGGGTGTGTATGTCTAGCTGTGTCTACCATGTGTATGTATTCTTGACAAGCAGTATAAAATACCTGTGATTTTTCTTTACATTAGGGATAATGCATAAGGAATTAATCTTCATATATATTATCATCCCTAATGTAGCAGGGGGAAGTATTTAATTGCCCATGATATGTATTTTACTTATACTATGCCAGAGAGGAAACTATAAAGTAATTACACATGTAATCTTGGGTTTTTCACATATGTAGGTATTCATTTTGAGTAGGTTGAAGAAGAAAAAAAATATTTAAATGAATTGAATTCCTGATGGGATAGTATCAATAAGTATTTAAAAGCCAGTATTCTAAAAATAATAAAGGGTAGGGTCATTTTTGAGTTTGTTTTTCTTTTGCTATTGTTAATATTCAAAATTAAAGTGTTACATTGGTACCTGTTGTCTTAATGCATTTATTGAGAACAGCATTGAGATGATGAACAAGGGGTTAGCAATAGCAAACTCTATAATTATTTTGACTAATTACTTAAGAGGAAAACAGTATAAGTATCTCATTCAGTATTTAGCAATTCTGTAAAATAAGTATTATCTCTATTTTTCAGATGAGGAAGTAAGGGTTTAGCAAGGTTAAGAGATCTATCCAATTTACACAGCAAGTTAGTAGTTGAGCCTGACCATGAGTCTTCTGACTCTGTTCTTTTCACTATGCAATACGCAAACAATAAAATGTTATACAAATGGAATATAAAGTTATTTATTCTTTAAAAATGCACAT